GCCCGCTGACTGCCTCTCTAGTCTGTTTTTGCTGATACTCAAGAAAATAAATGGTAACTTGGTGATTGAGGAAATAACACACACAAAAAACACCCCATACGTAGTATGGTAGTGCTGAAAAGGAAGCAAGTGGTTATTAAGCCCAAGACAGTGGCAGAGGTCTATCGAACAAGCGGAGTCGCCTAGGACCAGGCATAGTGGAAATGATCCCGGAGAGAACATCTTGAATGAAGCCAGGAAGTCAGCGGGCCAGAGGTTGTACAGGGGCTCTGCGGTTGGCGTGGCTGAGGTTGAGGCCACAAGTTACTGGGGAAGTTAATTGTTGACAGGAGCTTCGTACTCGGCTCACAGCCACGCACAGTGGGCTTCCTCCCAGTACCCGCCCTTGCCCCTGGGCCTAACCCTGCCCTGGAGGCGGACTCGCGGGAGAAGCGGGAGGCGGAACGCCCGAGGGCGCCCTCGGCTGGCGCGGAGCTGCGCAGGAGGCTGACGCGCTAGCGTGGCTCTAAGACGCGTCACCCACGCTGCGGGCAAGCCATGGCGGGAAGCGAGCCGCGCAGCGGAACAAACTCGCCGCCGCCGCCCTTCAGCGACTGGGGCCGCCTGGAGGCGGCCATCCTCAGCGGCTGGAAGACCTTCTGGCAGTCAGTGAGCAAGGAGAGGGTGGCGCGTACGACCTCACGGGAGGAGGTGGATGAGGCGGCCAGCACCCTGACGCGGCTGCCGGTGAGCGTCGGCCGCAGGCCGCGGAGGACAGTGGGGCCGGCCCGGGCCGGAGGGACCTCCCCTGGAGCCCCCCGGGGCCTGGGGAACTCTCGCGCCCCGGCCTGGGTCTGGCTCCGTCCATGCAGCCATTCCTGGCAGTGTAGTCACCGAGAAGCTACAGTTGATCAGAAGCGTCTTGGCGTGGACCCTGGTGCTCCGCAGGGGGCCCGAACATCTCAGGGAAGCACCTTCATGGGGCCCCTGGGGACCCTCCCGATCGCCCTCAGGTTTTCCACCCGCCAAAACAGGCACATGTGACTAGGACACCCTGAATGTCCGGTTACGGAAATGAGACAGTTCCCAACTTGCTGATTAGCTTGGGAAAGCATTCCAGCGTCCCTGTTCCCAGCGTCTTTGATTCCGGATCACTGTACCAAAACACTTGGAGGGCCAAGGTTTTTACCCTCTCAAGAGGACATTGTGCCTGTGGCTGTTATTGTGTATTTGAAGAAACAAAACGGCCCCTCAGTTGAAAATAAATGACTTAAGTTACAAGTGCCTCAAGTTACATCAAGGCCACGAGAATGACACACATAACTTATTGTTAAACTTTGGGGTAGATAGGTAAATGAAGAGAACAAAAATTATTGAAAATTTTTTTCCTACCTGCTGCTTTCTTCTGTTTCAGATTGATGTACAGCTATATATTTTGTCCTTTCTTTCACCTCATGATCTGTGTCAGTTGGGAAGTACAAATCATTATTGGAATGAAACTGTAAGAGATCCAATTCTGTGGAGATACTTTTTGTTGAGGGATCTTCCTTCTTGGTCTTCTGTTGACTGGAAGTCTCTTCCAGATCTAGAAATCTTAAAAAAGCCTATATCTGAGGTCACTGATGGTGCATTTTTTGACTACATGGCAGTGTAAGTATCTAGTTTTATGAATTAAAAAGAAGCTATTAAATTTTCCTGTATTACTAGTCAATATCCAAGTTAATCCTGACCCTGCTACTGATTTGTTGCGTGGATTTGGGGTCTAATTGTTCTCGTCAAAACTGGGAGTTAAATGACTTCCTTCATAGGACCCTTTCAGCTTTAATATTTTATTATTTCCCTGTGGTGCCTAACCAGTATTTGAATAATTATAAGTAGTATAGATGGCAAGAAGTAAAAGACTTCTTAAAAGTCTCATGATCTTTAGAACAATTGTCATTTTGTTAAATAAGTAAATACTTTTCCGTATTCAGAAAAAGGATGATCAGAGACCCCTGTTGTTTGGCAGGGAAGAAGAAAACCATTCTAAAGGCTCTGAGAAATAAGATTATATTAGCACCGAAAAGCACTGACATTTTTTAATATTGCGTAGGTGAGATAATTAATGTTACTGAGCAACTGCAGTGTACTGGATTCTACGAGGGATGCTTTATGTATGTTTTACTCATTTAATCCTCATGCAACAAGAAGGTGTTATCTTTGTATCCCAGATGTGGAATTAAGGTTCATGGAGGTTATGTGATTTGCCTAAAGTCATATAGCTTGTAAGGGACTATTCAGACTGGAACCCCATTATGCTACCTCAAAGATATATAATGACATTATATATCTGGATATAGCTTGTTTTTCTGAGAAACTCAAATTTAACGCATTATTTTAAAAATTTCAAAATATTTATTCTTTAAAAATTGTTGTGCTTGACTCAGTAGCAAAATACAGAATTTTTTTTTCAAATTTTGAGTTATTCAGAGCCTTTCCTTATTCTAATACAGATGCCATTATGTCAAGTGTTGTGAGACTATTTGATTCAAAGGTGTGTTGTCTGTTATAGATAATCTCAGCAAGTGCTGCTGTATCTCACTTGCTAGGCAATACCTGTACAATAGCTAACCATTGCATCAAGTGTATATGAGGCTGTGGAATTAGATTTTGCCCAGGGAATAGTAATAATAGTAACTACCATTTATGGTCATATAAAGTACTTATCATTTTTACAACCCTGAGTTATTTCTTTCTTTTCTTTTTTTTTTTTTTGAGACGGAGTCTTGCTCTGTCGCCCAGGCTGGAGTGCAGTGGAGCGATCTCGGCTCACTGCAAGCTCCGCCTCCTGGGTTCACGCCATTCTCCTGCCTTATCCTCCCGAGTAGCTGGGACTAGAGGCACCCGCCACCACGCCTGGCTAATTTTTTGTATTTTTAGTAGAGACGGGGTTTCACCGTGTTACCCAGGATGGTCTTGATCTCCTGACCTCGTGATCCACCCACCTTGGCCTCCCAAAGTGCTGGGATTACAGGCGTGAGCCACTGCGCCCGGCCAACCCTGAGTTATTTCTGTTGCTCAAATAATACAGATGAAGAAACTGAAATTCAGACTGTAAGTGGCTCATATAACTAAAAGTAGTGAGGGTTAATGTTCTAATTGTGACAATTTTTTACAGCTATAGAATGTGCTGTCCATACACAAGAAGAGCTTCAAAATCCAGCCGTCCTATGTATGGAGCTGTCACTTCTTTTTTACACTCCCTGATCATTCAGAATGAACCACGATTTGCTATGTTTGGACCAGGTTTGGAAGAATTGAATACCTCTTTGGTGTTGAGCTTGATGTCTTCAGAGGAACTTTGCCCAACAGCTGGTTTGCCTCAGAGGCAGATTGATGGTAATTTTCATGTTAATCTACAGTTAATTCAATTTGTTTTGGTAACTGTGATTTTCTTTCTTAGGTATTGGATCAGGAGTCAATTTTCAGTTGAACAACCAACATAAATTCAACATTCTAATCTTATATTCAACTACCAGGTAAGGCTACATACTTGGTGGCTTAACTGAAATTTATATTCTGTCTTTACAATTTTTTTTCTAGAAAGGAAAGAGATAGAGCAAGGGAAGAGCATACAAGTGCAGTTAACAAGATGTTCAGTCGACACAATGAAGGTGATGATCAACAAGGAAGCCGGTACAGTGTGATTCCACAGATTCAAAAAGTGTGTGAAGTTGTAGATGGGTTCATCTATGTTGCAAATGCTGAAGCTCATAAAAGTAAGTACTCATATGTACATTTTTAAGCACATGCAAATTAAGGGTTTTGACTTACATTCCTTAGGACATGAATGGCAAGATGAATTTTCTCATATTATGGCAATGACAGATCCAGCCTTTGGGTCTTCGGGAAGACCATTGTTGGTTTTATCTTGTATTTCTCAAGGGGATGTAAAAAGAATGCCCTGTTTTTATTTGGCTCATGAGCTGCATCTGAATCTTCTAAATCACCCATGGCTGGTAAGATCATTTATACTCTAGTGACAAAAATTTACTAACAACATTCTCTCTTATGTATTCCGAGGTCCAGGATACAGAGGCTGAAACTCTGACTGGTTTTTTGAATGGCATTGAGTGGATTCTTGAAGAAGTGGAATCTAAGCGTGCAAGATGATTCTCTTTTCAGATCTTGGGAACTGAAACCATTTGAAATTTATTACTAAGGTCGTGATGTGAATATTTGCTCAGTCAGCCCACCTTGTCCTGCCTTTTTGCAGATAGGCTTTCATTTGGACAGCTATAACTGCTGTGTTTTTTATATTATTTTTACTCTTTACCATAAATCAATTACAAGAAAAGAGTTTCAGTCCTAGTATTTAGCCCCAAAATGAACCTTTAAACATTTTTTTGGTAATTTTTATATTTTCTGTCTTTTTAAAAATATTAAATTCTGGAAAAAACAAGTTTGTGCCTCTCATTCCCTGAGTTTCTATTCTTTTGGGTATAAAGATTGCCTTAGTGAGAAATAGCAAATTTGCTAAACTTTCTATTCAGTCTTTTCAAGGGTTCATAAGTGGTTATCAGAAAAGAAATTTTTATCTATTCTTAATAAATACACTGCTTAAAGACTGAAAAATGTACTGGAATTGCATTTAATATTATGGCCAT